AAGATAATGTGGAAGTGGGGGTGGCATGAAGAAAACAAACCAGTGATCTGAATGACCAAGGGCTACTTTAGATTAGGTCTAATGTTGCCTCTCAGGAGGTAACATCTGGGGTGAGCCCTGAACTACAAGGAGCATTACTTCCCACACGCATACCCCAACCAACCCCCACAATCCCCCGCCAACCCACATTAAGTTCTGGAAGGAATATTTCAGACAGAAGTAACAGCTATTACAAAGCCCTAAAGAGAGGAGGGATCTCAGTGACCTGGAGGAACAGACAGGTCAGAGCACAGTAACTAAGGGCAAGTGGTACAAGATGAGGTCAGGTACGTGATAGCCAGATAAATGCACTGTAGGGCTTCGTATGCACGGAATTGGATTTTATTCTAAATATGGGAAGCCAGGAGTTATTTTTAAAATAAATAGGAAGCACAAGAGTTATTTTAAAAATAAAAAATAAAAAACTCTAGTTGCTTTATGGGAAATGAATTGGAAATGACAAAACTGGTAGCTTTTGTGGCAGAACAAACATTATCTATTGTCCTGACTTAGAGGAAGGGATATTTACTTAGCAAGCCTGTACGTGCCAAGCTGTTCTAAACGCTGAGGATGAACAAACCAGAGTTCCTGCCTTCACGGTGTTCACACTAGCGGGCAGAAGACAGACAGCACGTGTGGCGGTGCAGAGGGCTTGGCTGCAAGAGCCGATAAGGAGGACCCTGGCGACTGCCTAGTCCAAAAGTCCTAGCTAGAGCAAGATCAACTTGTACTGCCCTTAGTACAGCCACGTGAGTGGGGTGACCATTGACCTTAACCAAAAAGATGTCAAGGCTTTCCTCCTCCTCACTCCCGCGTCCCCAGTGCCAGGCAGAGTCTCTCAGCTAGACCCTAGCAGTCTCAGCACACACCGCACGGGGCGACAGCTTCCGGGGGCGGAGCCTGGTCTCGCTCCACGTCTACCGCGCCTGCTCCCCGGACGAAATCCGCGGACCGGGCTTTAGGTTCGCCGGAATCCCACGCTCCCGACTTCTGCTTCCGGGTCGGAGCCATGGCGGTGGCAAATTCAAGTCCTGTTAACCCCGTGGTGTTCTTTGATGTCAGTATTGGCGGTCAGGTGAGATCCAGGAGGCTGCCCACACCTGCGCCTGGGCCTTCTGACACTCTCCCGCTGATTGCAGGAAGTTGGCCGCATGAAGATCGAGCTCTTTGCAGACGTTGTGCCTAAGACGGCCGAGAACTTTAGGTAAGGACGTGCTCCAGCTCCGCTGGATTAGCTGATTGAATCATTCATTTTTTGTCCCTTTCAGGCAGTTCTGCACCGGAGAATTCAGGTCAGTTTCAGATGTGTTTGACTTCTTTGCCTGTCACTCCAAGTCTCTTTCTTTTCGGTTATAGGAAAGATGGGGTTCCAATAGGATACAAAGGAAGCACCTTCCACAGGTAAGGCTCTTGGCAAGCCATCCTGGAGTCTTATCTTCTCAGTATTCTTTGCTCTCTGTTTCAGGGTCATAAAGGATTTCATGATTCAGGGTGGAGATTTTGTTAATGTAAGTACTATTCCTTTCCTATCAAAGACCCGAAGTCACTAATACTTCCCTTCTCTCTGCTCAGGGAGATGGTACTGGAGTCGCCAGTATTTACCGGGGGCCATTTGCAGATGAAAATTTTAAACTTAGACACTCAGCTCCAGGCCTGCTTTCCATGGTAAGTGAGGTCCAATCAAGGTTTTGGGTTATAACTTACTGCAGGTATATTTGGTTTCCATCAGGCGAACAGTGGTCCAAGTACAAATGGCTGTCAGTTCTTTATCACCTGCTCTAAGTGCGATTGGCTGGATGGGAAGCATGTGGTGTTTGGTAAGTCCTACTCCTGTCTCATGGTCCAGGCCAGAATAAAGTCCAGCTCATGCTCTTCCTACAGGAAAAATCATCGATGGACTTCTAGTGATGAGAAAGATTGAGGTAAGTACTGCTTTGATTTTTCTGTTTCTCTGTGGATGAATCTCCATTGTGCTTTTTTTCCTAGAATGTTCCCACAGGCCCCAACAATAAGCCCAAGCTACCTGTGGTGATCTCGCAGTGTGGGGAGATGTAGTCCAGACAAAGACTGAATCAGGTAAGTGTGTCTTTCTCCTATTAGGTTAGGAATCGCCGATCTTTTTGCTTTGTTTTGTTTTTAGCTGCTGTGTCCCCAACACCTGGAAGAACTGAGCTTCTGGAATCTAATAGATGCTAAATAAATATTTGTTGCATGAATGATAGTGGTATGAGAGGAAGAGGGAAAAAAAACGGAAAAAGGCTTCTTGGAAGAGGTGACACTTGAGGTAAGTATTGACAGGCTTTAATATGCCAGATCAACAAGGTGGCGAGGGCTTTCTAGGAAGAGGGAACTGTGTTCTTAGGCCACAGTCTATTAGAGATGGGGGGACAAGGTAAAAGTTATTTTGCAGAGAAGATTCTTGGGATGAATCCCTTGCCCATCACATCACTTAAAGGCAGGCACTGGAGTTGTCTGTACTGTGCTCACCACGGACAGCTGGATGGTGTGAGCTCCCAGGATGGCAGGGAGACTAGTAAAGCTCTGCAGTGGTGCTCTCCCACTTTGGAACAGTCATGAACTATTGGTGCTTGTAGAGAGGTGGCTACAAGAAAATTATTTTTTGAGACATAGTTTCAGTCTGTCACCCAGGCTGGAGTGCAGTGGCACAATCTCAGCTCACTGTAACCTCCGCCTCCCGGGTTCAAGCGATTCTCCCTCCTCAAACTCCCGAGTAGCTGGGATTACAGGCACATGCCACCATGCCCAGATCATTTTTGTATTTTTAGTAGAGATGGGGTTTTGCCACGTTGGCCGGGCTGGTCTCGAACTCCTGACTTCAAGTGATCCGCCTGCCTCGGCCTCCCAAAGTGCTGAGGCATGAGCCACCGTGCCTGGCTGCAAACTAGTTTCTTAAACAGCTTATCCTCAGGCTCACTGAGCACGAAGAGAGCTGAATGAAGTAACTGGATGAGTAAGTAATGATACTTTTTAAAGTAACATTGAAAAGACAGATGTTACACAATTTGTATTTTTGCTTGAGAAGCCATCCCTTCAAAGCAGTTACATAGTGAGGCTGTTCACTTATTCGTAGAGGTGCTGCTGCAATATTTTCTAAGTGTCTTTGTAACTGGAGAAAAGCTCTCAAGCCTATAGGGCATGCTTTTAAATGTCCTCAGTGTTGGCAGGACTGCCTTTTGGGGAAACATTTTAACATTCAAGTCATCTGGAGCTGGAACACATGAACAACAGCTGTGGAATCCACCCACTCTCCATACACATTGCTGCTGAAAGCCTTTTTCACCTGGATTACTGGCACAGCTGCCCAGATGACCCTTCTGCTGCCAGTACCTTTTTCAATTCATGTTCTACACCATGTCGCTCATTTAACGAATCTTTTAAGGTATTATGTGTCAGGCACTAAGATGCCCAAGGAAGTCACAGTCTGGTGGGGAACATTTAATTAGAGCAATACAGTGTGTTAAGATGGGAGGGATTCTTAACCTAGTAGCATCTGAGCCAAGACCTAGAGGATGAAGAATTAAGCAGGCAAAGAGGAAGGAGGAAAGGAAGAGTGTTGTATGTAGAATTTTATGTAATACTCCAAACGTAACAGTGGCTAAAGGACTCCACTAGATGACAGTCCTTTCTCTACGATGTCCTCTGAAGCATGTTTACTTGGCTGGAGAGTTGCAAGTGTCTATTCTGTAGGGCCCTTGTAATATTTCACCATCTCCCTTGTCATCTGATACACTGAAGCAACACTTTTAACCAATTTCTATTTTCATAGAATTCAGCTGTTTGCTACCTCTGCTCCTGCAGTATCCTGCAGCCAGTAGTTACAAGCACCTGGAAGGTTGGACAGGGAATACAAGAGAAGACTCTAAGACTTCTCTTAGAAGTCATAGAGTCCAGTAAACCACATTATGGAATCTGGACTACCCTAAGGGTAATAGTAGTCACTGGAAGATTTTAAGTAAGACAGTGTCATGATCAGATAGATGTTCTCAAAAGAACTTTCTGGCTGTTGTGGTGGGTAATATTAGAGTAAGAAAGAGGTAGAGAGGTGTGGTTAGTAGCCAACAGCACTGCTCTATGCTAGGGGTCAGCCGACTACACTCCGTTTTTCTGTGGCTCATGAGCTAAGAATACAAATGGTTTTTAAAATGTTTAAATAGTTGAAAATATGTAAAGATTCGTGTCATGTAAAAATTAAGGCTGTTTTCAAGCTCCAAACCTGAGTAGTAAGTCAGAACCATATGGTCGGCCAAGCTTATATTATTAACTATTTGGCTCTCACAGAAAAAGGTTCCTACCCCTTGCTCTAAGCAATTGGTGATGATGGCCTACAGTAGTGACAGTAGGAATGAAAAGACTCTGAATTGACATTTAGAGGGTTTAGGACTGACTCAAGAACGCCTTTAGGAGGTGGAACTCACAGGCCTAGACGGCATTGGTAGGGGTAAGGAATACTGCATTAGCCTCCTAACTGCTTTCTCTACTTCCATTCCTTGCCCCTCTGCAACCCATTCTCCACTCCGCAGCCATTTTTAAAAAGATGCCCCTCCCTACTTATGACTCTAAAATTGCTCTTCTCACTCTTCCCCTCAGGATATATTTCCAATTAAATATACCTAAGTGACTGCCCACCTCTGCAACCCAATGTCACATTCGAGTCTTACTGAACTACTTGACTGCATTTCCCGAGATCTCACCTCTTCTCGCCTGTACCCTGTGCGCGGAAAGTCAGCCCTCCACCTTCTCCCTGCTTCCACTCCCAAAATACTTCGTGGTTTTGCAGCTCTGGAGTATTTACCGTGTTGGCTGTTTAAATTTCTGCCTCCATCAGAAGGCAGAAACTGACTCGCGAACTATTCCATCCCCAGCCGATAGTAGACGCTTAAAAAAGAACGAAAGAAGGTGGGTGGAGGACTTCAGTAACATCAGGTGGCAGCCTCAATTTTATCGTTTGTGAAACGTGGATAGTAATCCCTCTATCACGTGGCTGTTGCAGGAATAAAGTGAAAAAACAAAACAGGCTAGCTTGTTCAATAAATGTGAGTTGAATTAAATCTGATTTGTGGTCAGTAGAAAAAGATGTGAA